GAAACCCCGTCTCTACTAAAAATACAAAAAATTAGCCGGGCGTGGTGGCAGGCGCCTGTAGTCCCAGCTACTTGGGAGGCTGAGGCAGGAGAATGGCGTGAACCTGGGAGGCGGAGCTTGCAGTGAGCTGAGATTGCACCACTGCACTCCAGCCTGGGCAACAGAGCAAGACTCCGTCTCAAAAAAAAAAAAAAAAAAAGAAAACAGAAAAACAAAATTCTTAGTATAAAAGTCTTGAAATCACAGAGTTCTGACTTTGACTGCCCCTGCTTCTGGGAGCTACAGATCATGCTGTGGGCTGCCTCCACGGTCTGGTAACTCAAGGGTGACCGGGGTGAGGCACAGTTCCTTCAGAGCTACCTAGCTGAGTGTAAATGGGTTGTTCAAATTGCACTAGGGAGCCGGAGTTGCGTGGGTTTTAATTTAAAGATGTAAGTACAAATCTATGTGCATTGTAGAAAATTCGGAAAAGGTCCAACTGCCTAGCAAGTAAAAAGCTGTCATTCCAGCACGTGGGGGGTGACCGCTTCTCCCTTCTTGGGTGTTTTTTGGTGGATTTTTTTTGGTGACCCCGACTGGCCTAGACTCCATTCAAGGGCACATCTTGTGCAGTAAAACACGCATGTTTCAGGGCTCCTCACTGCAACACGTGCACCTCCAGGCTGGCGCTCAGCGCTCCCAGTAAAAGCTGCAGGCGGCGGTGTAGATAGTCGCCGGCCTTTCCTCCTCCCCACCTCGTGACGCTTTGTGCTGCGGAAGCAAAGGCCCGTTCCATTCCCCGTGTCTTCCCAGCAGCCGCCACCAATGCTCCTTTCTAGGAAACAGCCTTCCATTCTCTCTTAGGGCCGATCTTAGCGAGAGCCGCGATGCGGGCGACTGGTGCCGGGGTGGGTTGGGGGCGGGGGTGGGAATCAGGCCCCACTGCCAGGAGCCCGGGCCGCGCCTTCCGCTCTGACCTCATCCGGCCGCCCAGGCACTGGGCGCGGCAGCGAATCGGCGGCGCGGGCGGCCGGGAACGCCCAGCACAAATATTTACCGCCGCGCGGAGAGTGAGGGCCCAAGTCCGCCCTGCTCCGCCACTTAGGCCGCCCCAGACGCTTCCCTCGGGGCTGCCACCGGGTCGGGCGCGGCTGCCGCGGCTAGCGGGCCTTCCCCGCACCGGCGCGGCCCAACCGCCACCGAACCTTCTGGAAGCGGCGGCTGCCTGGGCCCCCACGCCGCCAGAATCGTACGCCCGCGCGAGCTCTCTGCAGCCTTGGCGGCCTGGGAGGCGGGGCTCGGGGTGGGGCCGGCGCGGGGGCGGGGTCGGCGCGGGGAGGCCGCGTTCGATTGCCCCCGGCGCGCAGGCCCCGCCTCACCAGCCCCATCGCTCCACCTCTGCCCTCCCCCTTTATGGCGCGGCCCGGGCTCATTCATTCCGCGCCGGGCCTGCCAGACACCTGCGCCCTTCTGCAGCCGCCCGCCGCATCCGCCGCCGCAGCCCCCAGCATGTCGGGCCCAGACGTCGAGACGCCGTCCGCCATCCAGATCTGCCGGTAAGAGAGGGCCCGCGCGCAGCCTGCAGCGGAGAGGCCTCATCCTGCTTCTCCTCTGCCCTAGGATCATGCGGCCAGATGATGCCAACGTGGCCGGCAATGTCCACGGGGGGACCATCCTGAAGATGATCGAGGAGGCAGGCGCCATCATCAGCACCCGGCATTGCAACAGCCAGAACGGGGTAAGGGTCTGGGCCCCATACCTCTGGGCCCTACCTGGGCTGACAACTGCCTCTGTCTCCACAGGAGCGCTGTGTGGCCGCCCTGGCTCGTGTCGAGCGCACCGACTTCCTGTCTCCCATGTGCATCGGTGAGGTGGCGCATGTCAGCGCGGAGATCACCTACACCTCCAAGCACTCTGTGGAGGTGCAGGTCAACGTGATGTCCGAAAACATCCTCACAGGTACTTCTGGGAGCGACAGTGTTGACTGGAGCGGCGTCACTTAATGTGATTTTCTTCTCTTAAGGTGCCAAAAAGCTGACCAATAAGGCCACCCTGTGGTATGTGCCCCTGTCGCTGAAGAATGTGGACAAGGTCCTCGAGGTGCCTCCTGTTGTGGTAAGGTGCCCTTTCTACTTCTCTCTTGGGGGCCTGGGCCTGACCTGTCTTTGGTTTCTCGCAGTATTCCCGGCAGGAGCAGGAGGAGGAGGGCCGGAAGCGGTATGAAGCCCAGAAGCTGGAGCGCATGGAGACCAAGTGGAGGAACGGGGACATCGTCCAGCCAGTCCTCAACCCAGGTAAGAGCCGCGGACACCAGCAGCAGGTGCCACCATAACTAATCTCTCTCTTTTGCAATTCCAGAGCCGAACACTGTCAGCTACAGCCAGTCCAGCTTGATCCACCTGGTGGGGCCTTCAGACTGCACCCTGCACGGCTTTGTGCACGGAGGTAAGAAGGAAGCGCCCTGGCCACTCCATTCCGTCTCATCTGCCGCATGTCCCTTTCTCCGCAGGTGTGACCATGAAGCTCATGGATGAGGTCGCCGGGATCGTGGCTGCACGCCACTGCAAGACCAACATCGTCACAGCTTCCGTGGACGCCATTAATTTTCATGACAAGATCAGAAAAGGTAACCACTCTTCTGGCAAAGACGAGGGAGGCCCGCCCTGACCCCCGCCCTCCCTTCTCCACAGGCTGCGTCATCACCATCTCGGGACGCATGACCTTCACGAGCAATAAGTCCATGGAGATCGAGGTGTTGGTGGACGCCGACCCTGTTGTGGACAGCTCTCAGAAGCGCTACCGGGCCGCCAGTGCCTTCTTCACCTACGTGTCGCTGAGCCAGGAAGGCAGGTCGCTGCCTGTGCCCCAGCTGGTGGTGAGTGCGCATCCTTGGAACGGCGGCCCCTCCTAACCTGCCTGTCTCTGTGTGTGGTCCACAGCCCGAGACCGAGGACGAGAAGAAGCGCTTTGAGGAAGGCAAAGGGCGGTACCTGCAGATGAAGGCGAAGCGACAGGGCCACGCGGAGCCTCAGCCCTAGACTCCCTCCTCCTGCCACTGGTGCCTCGAGTAGCCATGGCAACGGGCCCAGTGTCCAGTCACTTAGAAGTTCCCCCCTTGGCCAAAAACCCAATTCACATTGAGAGCTGGTGTTGTCTGAAGTTTTCGTATCACAGTGTTAACCTGTACTCTCTCCTGCAAACCTACACACCAAAGCTTTATTTATATCATTCCAGTATCAATGCTACACAGTGTTGTCCCGAGCGCCGGGAGGCGTTGGGCAGAAACCCTCGGGAATGCTTCCGAGCACGCTGTAGGGTATGGGAAGAACCCAGCACCACTAATAAAGCTGCTGCTTGGCTGGACCCACGTGTCCTGGGTGGTCATTTGTCTTGGG